TTTAGTAGGTGAAAAACTTTTTTTTTTTTTTGAGACAGAGTCTCGCTGTATTGCTCAGGCTGGAGTGCAGTGGTGCAACCTCCGCCTCCTGGGTTCAAGCAATTCTCCTGCCTCAGCCTCCTGAGTAGCTGGGGCTACAGGCTTGTGCCACCACCCCCAGCTGTTTCGGTGTTTTTTTTTGTTTGTTTGTTTGTTTGTTTTTTTGAGACGGAGTCTGTTGCCCAGGCTGGAGTGCAGTGGCGCGATCTCGGCTCACTGCAACCTCTGCCTCCTGGGTTCAAACGATTCTCCTGCCTCAGCCTCCCGAGTAGCTGGGATTACAGGCGCACGCCACCACGCCCGGCTAATTTTTGTATTTTTAGTAGAGATGGGGGTTTCACCATGTTAGTCAGGCTGGTTTCAGAACTCCTGACCTCGTGATCCACCCGCCTCGGCCTCCCAAAGTGCTGGGATTACAGGCGTAAGCCACCGCGCCCGGCAGGTGAAAATCTTACCATTTTGCATGGTTTACATTTTTTTCTTTTTTGAGACGGAGTCTTGCTCTGTTACCCAGCCTGGAGTGAAGTGGTGCGATCTTGGTTCACTGCAACCTCCACCTCCAGGGTTCAAGCGATTCTTTTATGGTTTACATTTTAATACGCTTATTGATCATATTGTCCAATTTTTTGTGAGTTTCCTGTTCACATCCTTTGCCTATATTTTTTTGGGGGTGACACTTGTTAATTTGTAAGAGCTCTTTACGTATAGGGACATCAGTTTTCTAACCTGTAAGGAAGTCTTGGCTGGGAGTTGAAACCCCAGGCTAGAAGGCGACCCTTAGACTTTTTAGGTCTGATGGCGGGCCTATGCTGGTGTGGGAATAACACCGCCGGTCTCAGCTGGAGGTCGCCAGCCCTTTGCAAGAGCCTGCCGGTCCCCGCGGGCTGCAGCACACCCCGGCGCGATGTGCCCTGCCTGTGTCTGCCGGAGGCTGTAGTGCGCAGGAGCGGAAACCAGGCCGCCCTTCCCCCACCCGCTTCCGGCCGCGGCTCGGTTCTCCCGCCTCCGCCTCCGCCGCGGCTCGTGGTTGTCCCGCCATGGCACTGTCGCGGGGGCTGCCCCGGGAGCTGGCTGAGGCGGTGGCCGGGGGCCGGGTGCTGGTGGTGGGGGCGGGCGGCATCGGCTGCGAGCTCCTCAAGAATCTCGTGCTCACCGGTTTCTCCCACATCGACCTGGTGAGGGCCGGGCGCGCGCGCGTGAATGGCGGCCACCTAATTTTATTTTTTCTATTTCTTGTAGCCACCAGGGTCTCACTATTTTGCTTAGGCTGGTCTTGAAGGTCTGGGCTCAAGCGATTCTCTCACTTTGTCCTCCCAAAGTGTTGGGATTACAGGTATGAGCCACCACTCCCGGTGTAGAGAAATATTGTCATTTATCTGGGGTTTATGCATTTGTAGATTGATCTGGATACTATTGATGTAAGCAACCTCAACAGACAGTTTTTGTTTCAAAAGAAACATGTTGGAAGATCAAAGGCACAGGTAACTATATTTCTCATACCATTTCTATAACTTTGTAGTAATTCAGTGTTGTTTATTTTTCCAGGTTGCCAAGGAAAGTGTACTGCAGTTTTACCCGAAAGCTAATATCGTTGCCTACCATGACAGCATCATGAAGTATGCTATAGTGATTACATTGCAAAGTTGTATTTTGGTGACCTTTTTTTATTTTGTTTTGTAGCCCTGACTATAATGTGGAATTTTTCCGACAGTTTATACTGGTTATGAATGCTTTAGATAACAGAGGTGAGGTTATTTTAATACTTTTAATTTCTCAGCCAAAAACTCATACTGTTTGTTTTACTTCCAGCTGCCCGAAACCATGTTAATAGAATGTGCCTGGCAGCTGATGTTCCTCTTATTGAAAGTGGAACAGCTGGGTATCTTGGACAAGTAACTACTATCAAAAAGGTAAAGAAAAGTTTTATTTTTTTAACTTCCCAGAGTAAATTTTTCTCATATCCTGACTTCATAGGGTGTGACCGAGTGTTATGAGTGTCATCCTAAGCCGACCCAGAGAACCTTTCCTGGCTGTACAATTCGTAACACACCTTCAGAACCTATACATTGCATCGTTTGGGCAAAGTACTTGTTCAAGTAAGAGTGTATATTTCTTGGCATGCTTTTCGATACAGAAGTATTTACTATTCTTAAATTATAGCCAGTTGTTTGGGGAAGAAGATGCTGATCAAGAAGTATCTCCTGACAGAGCTGACCCTGAAGCTGCCTGTGAGTAAATTATTTGGCATATGTTTTATCAGCGGTTGAAAATAAAATAATGATCGTTTTATAGGGGAACCAACGGAAGCCGAAGCCAGAGCTAGAGCATCTAATGAAGATGGTGACATTAAACGTATTTCTACTAAGGAATGGGCTAAATCAACTGGATATGATCCAGTTAAACTTTTTACCAAGGTTAGATTTACTTTTTTTATAATCATGGATAGGGGGTTCATGGGATCTGTCTTTCTTTTGTAAGCTTTTTAAAGATGACATCAGGTATCTGTTGACAATGGACAAACTATGGCGGAAAAGGAAACCTCCAGTTCCGTTGGACTGGGCTGAAGTACAAAGTCAAGGTAAAGAATACATTTTAGTCTTGGAACACCTAGAAATTTCTAATATATATATTTTTTTCTTTAGGAGAAGAAACGAATGCATCAGATCAACAGAATGAACCCCAGTTAGGCCTGAAAGACCAGCAGGTTCTAGATGTAAAGAGCTATGCACGTCTTTTTTCAAAGAGCATCGAGACTTTGAGAGTTCATTTAGCAGAAAAGGGGGATGGAGCTGAGCTCATATGGGATAAGGTTCGTTTTGACAATGTGTGGCAAGTACTTACGAAACTTGTTAAATTGTTTAAATTATTGGCAGGATGACCCATCTGCAATGGATTTTGTCACCTCTGCTGCAAACCTCAGGATGCATATTTTCAGTATGAATATGAAGAGTAGATTTGATATCAAATGTAAGTTATTTGTACTAAAGTTGTATCACTAAGAAACATACTCATCCTTTTTTTTTTTTCCCAGCAATGGCAGGGAACATTATTCCTGCTATTGCTACTACTAATGCAGTAATTGCTGGGTTGATAGTATTGGAAGGATTGAAGATTTTATCAGGAAAAATAGACCAGTGCAGAACAGTGAGTATTTCTGTTTGCATTTTTATGCAACCTCCGATTTCTGCCTGTTATTTCTCCTCCAAAGATTTTTTTGAATAAACAACCAAACCCAAGAAAGAAGCTTCTTGTGCCTTGTGCACTGGATCCTCCCAACCCCAATTGTTATGTATGTGCCAGCAAGCCAGAGGTGACTGTGCGGCTGAATGTCCATAAAGTGACTGTTCTCACCTTACAAGACAAGGTCAGTGCAAGGCCTGGGTCTCTTTTCCTTTTAATATTTTGAATCCTTTTTTTTTTTTTTGTAGATAGTGAAAGAAAAATTTGCTATGGTAGCACCAGATGTCCAAATTGAAGATGGGAAAGGAACAATCCTAATATCTTCCGAAGAGGGAGAGACGGAAGGTATCATACATTGTATTTATTCATTCCTCTCAACTGAAGTATCTAAATTATTCACGTTTCCTAGCTAATAATCACAAGAAGTTGTCAGAATTTGGAATTAGAAATGGCAGCCGGCTTCAAGCAGATGACTTCCTCCAGGACTATACTTTATTGATCAACATCCTTCATAGGTAAGAGCTATTAGTATTTTAATTGTAAGAAATCATAGCAGTGACCTGTGTGATTCTCCTACAGTGAAGACCTAGGAAAGGACGTTGAATTTGAAGTTGTTGGTGATGCCCCGGAAAAAGTGGGGCCCAAACAAGCTGAAGATGCTGCCAAAAGCATAACCAATGGCAGTGATGATGGAGCTCAGCCCTCCACCTCCACAGGTGAGTATGGCCCCAGCCAGCAGGTTGTTAAACCATTTTCTTTTTCCCTTTTTTCTGAAATAAGCTCAAGAGCAAGATGACGTTCTCATAGTTGATTCAGATGAAGAAGATTCTTCAAATAATGCCGACGTCAGTGAAGAAGAGAGAAGCCGCAAGAGGAAATTAGATGAGAAAGAGAATCTCAGTGCAAAGAGGTCACGTATAGAACAGAAGGAAGAGCTTGATGATGTCATAGCATTAGATTGAACAGAAATGCCTCTAAACAGAACCCTCTTACTATTTAGTTTATCTGGGCAGAACCAGATTGTTATGTCCTTTGTTCCAAAGGGAAAAAATTGACAGCAGTGACTTGAAAATGATTCTGCTCCCTTTGAAAGCATTCATTTTGCTAGAACTGTTAGACACATTGCAGTATGCTGTATTGAAAGTAGGAATATAGTTTTAAAAACCCTTTGAACAAAGTGTGTGCATAACCAGTCATGAGATAAAACAACACAATGCATGTTGCCTTTTTAATGTAAATACCCGTAGGTATCATTAATAGTTTCAAAATATTGTGGTTTAGTAAAGTTGATACCTGGTTATAAATATTATGCCTTTATTTTTGGCTAGAAGAAGAATTATTTTTAGCCTAGATCTAACCATTTTCATACTCTTAACTGATTGAAACAGATTCAAAGAAGTATCGAGTGCTATGCATTGAAACTTGTTTTTAAATGTTAGATGGCACTATGTATATTAATGTAAAACAATGTTAATTTACTCAAGTTTTCAGTTTGTACCGCCTGGTATGTCTGTGTAAGAAGCCAATTTTTGTGTATTGTTACAGTTTCAGGTTATTTATATTCGATGTTTTGTAAAACTCAAATAACGACTATACTTATGGACCAAATAAATGGCATCTGCATTCTTGTTACACATGCCTGCACAGTTCCTGTTTCTGCTGCCTTATATCTACTGCAGGAATGTCAAATTCTTTTCATTAAAAAAAGAACTCGGTCGGGCACGGTGGCTCATGCCTGTAATCCCAGCACTTTGGAAGGCTGAGGCAGGTGGATCACCTGAGGTCAGTAGTTCAAGACCAACCTGGTCAACATGGTGAAACCCCATCTCTACTAAAAAAAAAAAAAAAAATTAGCCGGGCCTGGTGGCAGGCACCTGTAATTCCAGCTACTCAGGAGGCTAAGGCAGCAGAATTGCTTGAACCCGGGAGGCAGAGGTTGCAGTGAGCCAAGATTGTGCTATTGCTACTCCAGCCAGGGCGATGAGTGAAACTCCATCTCAAAAAAGGTTCAGAAGATCTCCACTGTTTGCCAAAGACGAGTACTTTCTTTTCTTTATTCTTGGAGACTTCACATGTAGGAAGAGTACTTTCTAAAATAAAGCTCTTCCTGCGTGTGGTGGTGGTGCACATCTGTGTTCCAGCTACTCAGGAGGCTGAGGCAGGAGGATGGCTGGAGCCCAGAAGTTCAAGGCCAGCCTGGGTAACATAGCAAGACCCTGTCTCTAAAAAATAAGTAAATAAAATAAAGCTTTTAATGGCAGTGGGTTTTTTGTTCGTTTTTGAGATGAAGCCTCACACTGTCATCTGGCCTGGAGTGCAGTGGCGCGATCCTGGCTCACTGCAGCCTCCGCCTTCCAGGTGCAAGCGATTCTCCTGTCTCAGCCTCCCCTGTAGCTGGGATTACAGGCGCCCTCCACCACGCTCAGCTAATTTTTTGTATTTTTAGTAGAGATGGGGTTTCACTATGTTGGCCAGGCTGGTCTGGAACTCCTGACCTCGTGATCCACCTGCCTCAGCCTCCCAAAGTGCTGGGATTACAGGCGTGAGCCACTGCGCCTGGCCTAATGGCAGTGTTTTTAAAATTTGGATTGTCAGCAGTTGGCCTTTGTTGAGAAAATGTGTGACTTTGCCCAAGCCCAGTAACTTGGAGCCTTGAATTTGAGATGCTGGAAAGGGAGTCCTTCCTCCTTTCTGCAGTGTTTGTCTGGGTTGTCCCCTAGTTTACCAAAGTCCATTTTGAATGTACCATCCCCAGCCCAACTCCAGCCTACAGATAGTGCCAGACCGCCAGTAGGTGGAGTAGCACTGTCTTCCTGGTCCCGGACCTCAGAGGGCTTTGCCTGTTAGGGTACTCTTATCACTCAGAGATGGGCCTTGAGTTTTCAGAGAACAGAAAGCCATTAAGCTGTTTCCCCTATTGTATTCATGTGCCCTTTGTGTTTCTGGCAATAATTTATTTTATATTTCAACTAAATTTTAAATTTCTAATTCATGTATTGTTCCTTGTGTAATTTGTACTGTACC